CCCTGTCTCTACTAAAAATACAAAACATTAGCCAAGCGTGGTGGTGTGTGCCTGTAGTCCCAGCTACTCAGAAGGCTGAGGCAAGAGAATGGTGTGAACCTGGGAGGTGGAGCTTGCAGTAGCCAAGATTATGCCACTGCACTCCAGCCTGGTGACAGAGCAAGACTCTGTCTCAAAGAAAAAAAAAAAAAGGAATTCTGGGTTTGAATCCTGCCTCTCCATCTGCTCTGCTAGGGATATGATTTAGGGCAAGTTGCTAGACCTCATCGGGCCTCTCTTTTCACATCTGTATAATAGAGGTGTTATTGTTTCACTTCCATTTGTGAAGTTTAAATGAGATTTGTTATTGTTGTTTTTATGTTAATCCCTAGTACATGGCCTGCTGTAAACACTCAGGACACCCAGGATATGGTTTGATTTTCCTCATCCCCAGTCTCAGGGGGAAACCAGGACAATGAGAACAGCCACTTGCCATCAGGAGTCACTGAAGGGGCCCCAGGATGGGATGGTGGGGAGATAAGAACCATGAGAGAAGTTGGCACAAAGGAGTTATGGGACAAAAGGTCCAAGATAGGCAGAAAAGAAAATGTTGCCAGTTGATGGGGAAGAAAGGAAGTCAGAGGGCTCAGACACTGTGGGGGACAGAACATCTCCATGTGCACTCTCATCTCTTGTAGTCAGCAACAGGTTTCCACAGGGAAGGCCCTACATCATCTGCTACCCTGAAAGATCTGGAGGTAAGAGGCTCTGGGCGGAGGTGCAGTGACCCTTCGGGTCAACCCTCCAACCTCCTCCTCCAGGTGGGACTGGGTGCCCCTCTGCCAGCTGAGACAGCCCACACACCCCAGCCCTAATGATTGTTCTCTCTACCTCTCCCCCCACTCCTGCTCCACCTCCTCCTCTCTGCATGCACCTCAGAGCCCGTGCCAAGAACGAGCAGTAGTCCTGGATTCAAGGTCCGTAGAAATCAGTCAACTGAAGAACACCATCAAATCTCTGGTAAGAGTCCACTGGGGTCCCCTGATTCCACGCTGCCAATCCTGGGCTCCAGTTTCCCCTTGGGGCCCTGAAGAAAGGGGCTGGGGGTCCCTGGTGCCTGGGACAAATAGGGAGCTTGGGTGCCCAGGCCTCACCTGGAGGGACCCCAGAGCATGCAGCATGGCTCTTCTTTTGCTGCCCTCTTTGCCGACTCTCTCCTCTCCAGACACCCCTGCTCGAGTCCTTGCTACACACGCCCTGGGGTTGTTGCCTCTTGGGGAAGTGCTAGCCTGACTGGTTGTCAAGGGCCCCGTATTTCTGCCATGACTCAGTCCCTAATTTGCTCTTTGATTCTGGACAAGCCACCTCTCCTTTTTGGGCTCGTGTTTCCAGAGGAGGTAGTGAGTATCAAAGGTCTCTGTTAGCTCTCGAGTCTGAGATTTAAAGGCCCCCTAGAACGGAAACCTCAGGGCTAAGGGCTCCTGTCTGTCCTTTTCCATCCTATATCTGCTGTAAAGAACCGTACCTGGCCCATACATGCTCAGTAAATGTTTATTGAATGAACCCACTTCTCTAAATCACAAGCTGCCAGAAGGAGGGGCCTTTCTGAAACTCCATCTCTAGAGGTTTATATTGCTGTCCTCTCAAGAGATTCCAGATTCAGACTTTGAGTTCTGTGGCTGTGGGCAAAAGCCAACAAAGACCCAAATCCTCTGTCCTTGGGAGCTTGAGGAGAGTTTACCGGTTCGTGTTCCCATTATGTCTGAGAACTTTGCCCCTCCATCACCTTATTTGACTCTCCCCACAGAAACAACAGAAGAAACAAGTGGAACATCAGCTGGAAGAAGTAACGTGATTTCGTTTCCTCGCAACATGACTGCTGGGTTTGGGGGGCACTCAGACATACAGGCCCCAGTCTCGTCTCACCCACTCCCAGCCTGGGGATGAAGGCTCACCCTTCAGATTCCACCCCATCCCCACAGGGCCCCTGATAACCTGGTCCCATGGGTGGGCCTGTCCTGGGGCATTGGTGGCATTCTGGGGGCATGTCTCTTGCTGTGCCATCTCTGCCTCCCCCTGGTAAGAGCTCTGTCTTCCTCTTCCTACAGGAAAAGAAAGCAAACAACAAGAAACAGAAAGCCAAAAGGGTGCTAGAGGTGAGTGGAGGGTGTGCAGTTTCCTCCTGTCCCTTTCAGCACTTGCTTGGCTTTTCTCCCAAAGGTTCAAATCCAGACATTGAACATACAGAAAGAGGAACTAAATACGGACCTGTACCACATGAAACGTTCTCTCAGATACTTTGAAGGTGGGAATCTGGGCACCCTGTCATCCTTCAACCTTTGGGCCCCATCTCAACTCTCTCATTACAGAAAAGTCCAAGGATCTGGCTGTCCGCCTGCAACATTCATTGCAGCGTAAAGGAGAGTTAGAGAGTGTTCTCTCTAATGTCATGGCCACACAGAAGAAGAAGGCAAACCAGGTGAGTCCAACCACCTGCCCCATCCCCTGGGACAGATTGAAACTTCTCACTCTTCACCATCCAGTTGTCCAGCCGCAGCAAAGCACGTACGGAGTGGAAGTTAGAGCAGTCCATGCGGGAGGAGGCACTACTGAAAGTGCAGCTGACACAGGTGAGGTTTTCTGAGGGAGTTATGTGGAAGGAGCCCTTCCTAAGTTCTGTGCCCATTCTTGCAGTTCAAGGAGTCATTTCAACAAGTCCAATTAGAAAGAGATGAGTATTCTGAACATCTAAAAGGAGAGAGGGCCCGGTGGCAGCAGAGGATGAGAAAAATGTCGCAGGAGGTGAGATCTGACCCTTCAGCCCCCCCACATTATCCAAGGCCCTTTCCCCTTGTGCTTTGGGCAGATTTGCACATTAAAGAAAGAGAAGCAGCAAGATATGCGTCGGGTAGAGAAGCTGGAGAGGAGCTTGTCCAAACTCAAAAACCAGATGGGTAAGATGGGGCTGGCATGACCTGGGAGCAGGCAGAGGCCCTTATTATCTGCTTCCTTTGTCAGCTGAACCCTTGCCCCCGGAGCCCCCAGCAGTGCCCTCTGAGGTGGAGCTGCAGCACCTGAGGAAGGAACTAGAGAGAGTGGCAGGAGAGCTCCAGGCCCAGGTCAAAAACAATCAGCGCATAAGTCTCCTGAACCAGCGACAAGAAGAGAGGATTCGGGAGCAGGAAGAGAGGCTTCGGAAGCAGGAGGAGAGGATTCAGGAGCAGCACAAGAGCCTTCAGCAGCTGGCCAAGCCACAGAGCGTCTTCAAGGAGCCGGTGCGTTGCCCAAACTGGGGAGCTTGCCCTCCTGGGTGGCTGCTGATTGCTTCTCTCTGTCCAGAACAATGAGAACAAGAACGCACTGCAGTTGGAGCAGCAAGTAAAGGAGCTACAGGAGAAGCTTGGCGAGGTGAAGGAGACGGAAACCTCCACCCCATCCAACCACCCCTTCTCACTCTGTCCTGGCCCCTTAGGAGCACCTGGAAGCTGCCAGCCAGCAGAACCAGCAGCTAACGGCCCAGCTGAGCCTCATGGCTCTCCCTGGGGAAGGTACGGGAGACTGCTCAGAGGAAGAGGAGAGATGTCTGAAGACCCGTCTGACCACCCCCCACAGGACACGGAGGAGAACATCTGGACAGTGAGGGGGAGGAGGCACCTCGGCCCATGCCGAGTGTCCCAGAGGACCCGGAGAGCAGGGAGGCCATGGTGAGCCTGACTCCCCCTGCACCCATTTTGCCGCCGAGATGTGACTGCAATATTTTGGCTCCAGAGCAGCTTTATGGACCACCTGGAGGAGAAGGCAGACCTGAGTGAGCTGGTGAAGAAAAAAGAACTCTGCTTCATCCACCACTGGCGAGAGAGATGCCATCAGTGAGTGGGAGGCCAGGGCACGGCAGGGGGAGGGCCCCAGCGTCTGAGCCCTGTCCTCCCGCAGGAAAACCCATCACCTTTTATCAGAACCAGGGGGCCGTGCCAAAGATGCGGCACTGGGAGGAGGACACCATCAGGCTGGAGCTCAGGGAGGAGATGAAGGTAGGGTGTGCAACATTTCTGTGGGGGTGGGGGCGGCATGGCAGCTGAGCACCCCTCCCTCCAGGTGAAGCTGCTGGAGCTGCAGCAGATGGTATTGCGGCTTACAGCAACTACAACAATGGGCACAGAAAATTCCTGGCCGCTGCCCACAACTCTGCTGATGAGCCCGGTCCAGGAGCCCCAGCCCCCCAGGAGCTTGGGGCTGCAGACAAGCATGGTCGTGAGTAGAGCCCTCAGGTGGGGTGGGCAGGCGTGCTCAGATCCCTGCCTCCCTCTCTCCAAAGATCTTTGTGAGGTGAGCCTCACCTCCTCTGCCCAAGGAGAGGCCAGGGAGGATCCTCTCCTTGACAAGCCTACTGCACAGCCGATCGTGCAGGACCACCAGGAGCACCCAGGCTTGGGCAGCAACTGCTGTGTGCCATTCTTGTGCTGGGCTTGGCTGCCAAGAAGAAGGAGATAAACATCACCATCCTCAAAGAGCTGCTCAAGAAATTTTTAAATAAGAAACCAAGTTATGGGGTTAATCTCCTACACAATTCATTTACTTCCTTTGAATGTTAGAGTCACTCATGATTATTTGTTTTTCTAATTTATAGTTTTAAGTTTATTTGTAAAAAGTTAAAAGAGAGTGGGTGTCTGTGGCTCTCACTGATGTTCACTCTGGCATCCTTTAGCATTTTTCTTTTTTAATTTCATAATTGTAGGTCATTAGCGTGCATATCGAGTTTGCCCTTACGTGGTGGGAGTTCAAACACACAAAGACCCACTCTTTGCCCAAAACTGTTCTCTTTGGTTTGGAATAGGCTGCCATGCTTTTTTAATGTTATTGCAGCATGTATATTCACTACAGAATTCAGACAAAATTTGCCTATGTTCTGCTGTTGTTTGATCTAATCTTAATCACAGTGAGCTCTTCATTAGCTCAATATGTAGTTTGCCCCCAAGTGTGCACTGTTTATTACTTTGTAATATGCCACTATGAGTACTGACATTTAGAGTTGTTTAAAGGCCAAGAACTGGAAACAGCCTTTCCTCCATTTTCTGTGTGTTGGTGATGGGAGTGATAACCTTTTGGGGGAGCTTTTTAAATCTCACAGAAGAGGAAAGTGGCCTCCTCTGGCAGGTACGTGCAGGATAGAGTGTGTTTCATCTGTTCCGGTGCCCGGAATTAGCAGTGTATTATGGTGGTTCCCTTAGGATTTGTATGTGCTCTGGGCTCATGAAGATACTGCATCATGAGCTGCAGCAGTTGTACTCTTTTTCGATGACCTAAAAAGGGCTTATTTCTGAGGAATGAAAGGTTCCCATCATTGACTGTGGATGTGGGAAACCTTTCCTAGCTTAGAGCATTTGTATCTACAATACATTTTAAAGTCAGAGTTCATGTTACCTGTTTTAATCACATGACTACATGTCCCAGTACACAAAAGGGCACTGGTTGGCATTCTTCTTAATGTATTTAGTGAAGATCATAAGAAATCCTTTATGAGTTCAAACGTTCCTGGAACAGGCATACAGGCTCTAGTCAAGAATGAATTAGAGTGAAGGAAAGCTGTGTGACACCTGGCATTCCTCTCTGTTCACGGAGATTCTTTGAGGCTTGAAGATTGATTTTACCATCTAGACCTCTTTGGCTAATACCTATTCTTCAACCACCTTGGTTACTCTGACATAGGAATTTACTTCTTTTTCTTTGAATGGAAAACACTTTAAAAAATAATAGAAACATTATTATAAACTAATATATGTGAGATACTTAGTTGAAACAAAAAGGAGTTTTAGTAGACGGTATTGTACTCTCTTTGAAAATCAAGGAGAAGTTTATGAAACTTAAAATGTGTACAAACTGCAGTGCAATCTACTGTTCGTGAATGTCAATGTATTATCAGGAAACGTGTCTATACAATCACAGAGTTATATTTTCTCACAGACTTCTTTACAAAGTGAAATATGTTTTTGTACCTCTGGGTTTCTGTTCGGGACATATTTTGTGCAATATTTATGTGATTGTGCCTATGCATGATGAATGAATACATTTCAGTTATATATTGCCTAAATCATAACTTGATGATGCTTGGGAAAGACTCAACAGTTAAAACTTCATGAAGTTCTAATGTCTGTGTTCCAAAACACATCACATTGTTAGGATGCAGGGAGATAGGTGTGTGTGCTCCCTGCGGTGGGGATTTCTAGTTACTAGATCATCTCCATTTTTAGCATTTGGCATCCTCATGATACTTCTATAAATATGACATTAACAGGAGAGCAACAATACGATTTTACCGATGGAATAACAGATTTGCTGGCATTCACTGAAAGAGTGCAAATATTCGGTCCTTGTGACTTCCACTGACTCTTCCAAATTTTATGAATGTATCAATGTATTAGATAAACCCAGTTTCAGAATGATAAAGAAAAAATTTAGACCAAATAATGCAGCTAATTAACAGTGGTACGATTTGTAGCCCGTGGGTTTAAAATGCACTTAAAGTCCTGTTCTCGCCTTTTATTTTCTGAACTTGCCGCTTTTGCATTCTTTGAGTTCAGTTTAAAGACAGTTACTTTAAGAGCATTTTAAACCCTCGGGCTAGAAATCGGACCACTGTTAATCAGCCACATTATTTGGTCTAACGTTTTTTCTTTTATCATTCTGAAACTGGGTTTATCTAATACATTGATAAATTATTGCAAAGGTACTTTTATCGTTGAAATCACTTCACTTTTACCCTGATAAATATCAGTGACTAGGAATGACCTTCGGATAGCGTTTAGCATCTGTAACCAATCTGACAATAATGTGTTCATGAGGTGCCTATGGATTAAATCACACACTGGCATATTTAAGCTGAAGGTCAGTCTGGAAAATAAATTTACTATATTGACTGAAATACCACTCTTTGTGTAGGTATTTGTCATATATTTAAGAAAAAGTTAAAAAGAATGGAAATTGTATGACAATAACTCAAGTCTTTCTCCAAAGTGCATGCAGTCTTTTGCGATACCTCATTCAGCCGAGTATTTGTGCTCTTCCTCATTCAGTATAAGGCAGCTTTCAGTTTGCTTAGAAGGCAACATTGGAATGTTAGAGTTCATCAGAAACATAGAATTTTAAACTGTGAGTTCCACTGAATACATTTTAATGTCTGTAGGAAGAATCAAAACACCTATTTAAAGATGGCAATATATAATAATCATTTTAAAAGTATTTGATTCAACCTGATAATTTTCCAGAAATGAAAAAAAAAAATCAGCTCTAAAACCAAAGCTGATTTTAGAAAATTTGAAAATGTAAATCAGCCCTATCCATAATATAGTTTCTCTAAAACTTTATTTTAAAGAGTCATTTTAAAATAATATAACTATTAAAAAATGTAACTGCTATCTTAATGTTCTGAAATAATTTAAAACATTTTAAAATATGAATACTGTAGTATAAAAGAAAGAAATGGTGGGAACGAAAAGCAGAGAAAGAAATGCCAATTCCAGTCCAAAGTTTTATTTGCCAAGTTTTCTTAGAATGAATTTTACCAGTTTATGAATTATTGTAAAGAGAATGTGTCGTGGAAATACTGAAAGATTTTTCCCTAGAGTGGCCTTATTGACTGCTGGTGTGATGCCACTGTAATGTAATAAATTATTAAGTTGTTTCAATGTGTTGTTTTTGTCTTAAAATTTTATTTTGC